TGTGCAGCTGGGGACAGTGCTTGTGAGGGGTAGGACACTAGGCCTAGGGCAGCTCTCCTGTCATCCAAGACCCACTAAATTCTGGATCACATTTAAATGGTTCTTTCTCTTTGACAGCAAGCCACTAACATATGGGCTCTGCTTCTTCCATCAGCCAACAGAATCCTGGATTTGAGTCTGTCCTTTGAAAGCATCTCTGCTAGAGTTCCCACTTCCAAACCCCTTTCAGCTCTTCGGGATTCAGCCTCCAGGTGAGGTGCTGGAATTGATGCCAGAGTGAACGGTCGTGTTTTATTTCCTTCTCTGCGTTCTCAGGTTGCCCTCGGAGTGGAGTCTGTGGCTTTCCACCGGAGCAGCGCCCAGGAAGTGTTTTCGTGTGATGAAAGTGTATGTCTGAAGTTCGTTATGAACTCGTCCTATTATAAGCAAATAACTCACATTTCATCCTCAGTATTTTTCAGTGCTGTACAAGCGTCTTGAATTACTCTGGTAGCTTTTCCAGAAAGACCCATGACTTCACCACATTTCTCGAGTTACGATGAAGGTAGAGTCTGGGGCCCTGAGTGAGCATCAGATGGCACCGCAGCCAGGGTCTGTGTTACCCACAGGTCCTCTGGATGTCAGCATGGCAGCCACAAACCTGGAGAACCAGCTGCACAGCGCACAGAAGAACCTCCTGTTCCTTCAGCGGGAGCATGCCAGCACGCTCAAGGGGCTGCACTCCGAGATCAGGCGGCTGCAGCAGCACTGCACAGGTACATCGGGGAGCAGGCCCGGGCAGGCGGGGAAAAGAATTAATGTGTAACATTTCCCTTTTAGATTTAACATATGAGCTGACAGTCAAAAGTTCGGAACAGACAGGTAAGAACTCCTCCCCAGAAGTAAATGACAGTTCTTCACCTGCTTCCTCGGCTTATTCTTGTAGGAGACGGGACTTCTAAAAGCAGTGAATTAAAGAAAAGATGTGAAGAGCTGGAAGCCCAACTGAAAGTGAAAGAGAACGAAAATGCTGAGTTGTTGAAAGAACTGGAGCAGAAAAACGCGATGATCACAGTGCTGGAGAACACCATCAAGGAGCGAGAGAAGAAGTACCTGGAGGAGCTGAAGGCCAAGAGTCACAAGCTGACCCTGCTGTCTAGCGAGCTGGAGCAGCGGGCCAGCACCATCGCCTACCTGACCTCCCAGCTGCACGCCGCCAAGAAGAAGCTCATGAGCTCCAGCGGGACCTCAGATGCCAGCCCGTCAGGGAGCCCCGTGCTGGCCAGCTACAAGCCAGCGCCCCCCAAAGACAAGCTACCCGAAACGCCTCGCCGCCGCATGAAAAAGAGCCTCTCAGCCCCCTTGCACCCGGAATTTGAAGAGGTCTACAGATTCGGGGCAGAGAGCAGGAAACTCCTTTTGCGGGAACCAGTGGATGCTATGCCCGACCCCACCCCATTTCTGCTGGCTAGGGAGTCCGCCGAGGTCCACCTCATCAAAGAGAGGCCCCTCGTCATCCCCCCCATCGCCTCCGACCGAAGCGGCGAGCAGCACAGCCCGGCCCGCGAAAAGCCGCACAAGGCCCACGTCGGGGTGGCACATCGGATCCACCACGCCACCCCGCCGCAGGCCCAGCCCGAGGTGAAGACCCTGGCGGTCGACCAGGTGAACGGAGGCAAGGTGGTGAGGAAGCACTCAGGGACGGACAGAACTGTGTGAAGCCCGCCGTGCCCCACCCCGCGCTGTCCATGCACTGTGAGCACCACTGGGAAATCTCAGCCACACCTTTTCTGTTTAATCCCATGCATGCCAAACACTTTTCACACCTACCGACCCATTCTCCTTCTGCTTCTCTTGCCCTCTTCTTCACACCAAAATATGATCGTGTCCCTGCCGCAGAATATGTATTTCCTAATTGCTGTGGCCAAACGCCTGTGTGCCGAATCGCTTGCTTCTGATCCCGCTCCGTGTAACCTAAGTGCGCTGCAGGCAAAGCCCAGGCCACGGCTGCGTCACTACTGATGTTCACGATGCCACACAGTCACACACCTAATTCATTCTCAAGTCGGAGCAACACATACCAACCTTGACCTTATCCTCAAGCTCCAGGGCAGCCTGGCCGAGCAGCCCCTGCTCCCTCCTGGAGACCCTTGTCACCTCCCGAGCTCCTCCTGGAGACCCCTGTCACCTCCTGACCAACCTTTCCCAGGGCGGCACCGATCACCGAGCAGCCGTGCGTGTATCTCAAGGAACTAAATAAGATGACGCTACTCCTCATAGCACCACAACCTGAATGTGTGTTCATATTTTTTTGTTAGTTTTATCCAAAATGTTTAAGATCCCAACAAACTTTATTTTCTAAACCTGCCTTCCTTCTGTTTTGTGTCTTTTATTAAACAAACACCTGAAGGAGGGCTAGGAGACTGCAGGAGGGAGAGCAATCACAGGTCCCAGAAGCGACTCCGGCCTCCTCCCGGCCCAGAGCTAGTCCTTAGAATGTGCTGCGCTCCTGAGCTTCTGTGGGAAGCTGCTTTTGCCTCTGATGGCCCCTGCCCACTGTGCTGCCCGTGCTAGCCCCTCTCCTCCCTCATGGAGTGAAGCCACCCCTCACCTCCAGGTGGCCAGCCAGGGCTCCAGGCCAGCCTCATGGTGCACAGAGGGAAGGGGTGCCCAGTGACCACTGGTCCTGGAGGTTCTGTGTCCTTACCTGACCCCACACAGACCCAGGCAGGCTGGGGGTAGAAGCTCATGCAGGAACTAAACACTAAGCTCAACAACTTCACAGTCGCCGTAGCAGGTCAGAGCCAAAGAAGCTAGGGCCAGAGAGTTCTGGAAGGGGGAGAAGTGGCTCCAGGTGACTGGTCACTTCTGCTCTGTGCCCGACATCATCAGCCCTTCTTGCCAAAAAGGAGCATCTGCTGAAACAGACCTGGATCATCGAAAACACACCTTTGGAAATTACATTAGGATTCTCACTTGTGCCAATGCTATGTATGCCAGGCACTTTTGCCTAATCAAGTGTTTTCTCTGAGAAGGAAAAGAAAACTCCACACATCTTAAAATACTCTCCAATATTTACTTTTTGATTATATAAATTCCTTTTAAAAAGTAGTATTAAAAACAAAACCATTCAGGTTAATTTGTATGGAAAGAGATTTAAGTGGCTGATTTCAAATGAAAAAT